CCACAGACATGCGGGATTGGCCGGGTTTGCCCAGGAGCTAGAGACGGGACCGTTATCTCAATATCTCAATTTTATTTTTTAAATAGAGAAGGGGTCTCGCTATGTTGCACAGGCTGGTCTCGAACTCCTGGGCTCAAGAGATCCAAAGTTCTGGGATTTACGGCGCCCGGCTTTTTTTATTTATTTATTTATTTTTATTTATTTTGGCTGTTCCATAGACAAGAGCAGGGATAACCGGCTGGGCGCGGTAGCTCACGCCTGTAATCCTAGCACTTTGGGAGGCCGAGGCGGGCGGATAACGAGGTCAGGAGATCGAGACCATCCTGGCTAACACGGCGAAACCCCGTCTCTACTAAAAAATACACAAAATTAGCCGGGCATGGTGGCGGGCGCCTGTAGTCCCAGCTATTCGGGTGGCTGAGGCAGGAGAATGGCGTGAGGCCGGGAGGCGGAGCTTGCAGTGAGCCGAGATCGCGCCACTGCACTCCAGCCTGGGCGACAGAGCTAGACTCCGTCTCAAAAAGAAAAGAAAAAGAGCAGGGATACCCACCGGTGGAATACCCGTTATCTCAATTTTGTACAAGGAAAACGGAATTCAGAAAGGTGCCTAGAGGACGCACCCCTCCGTCCTGGCCAATCGCTGAGGACATAACCGGAAGCTCAACGATGACCGAGGCGCTGAGATATCGCGAGGTGAAATGTAAAAACTGCCAACAATCCATTGGCTAACGAGGTCGATGACGCCAGACGCAAGACGCCGGGCCTACAGCGGGAGCGTGAGGAAAGCCGTGCGTTGCGTTCCAAGGCATCTGTGAGCCCGCGGAGTATACACCATGAGCAAAGCTCACCCTCCCGAGTTGAAAAAGTAAGTATGTGTGAGAGCCAAACCGAAGTGGTCAGTTATTTGCGTCCTGCGAGTCCCTTGGTTCCCTCTCCGTTAGCCGAATGTCTTGAGCCGCTTCACTTCATTTCTTCTTCCGGTCCGAGGTCGCCGGGATCCCGGCCAGGCTCCCGCGCATGAGACGTGAAGCCCGCGCAGAGCTCGCGCGTCGGTGTGGTTACAGCCGGCAGCCACGGCACCTCCTTCCGGCCGACTAGTCTCCAGGTCCCGCGGTCTGGCCCCTGGTCACCCGGCGCTGTCCCTCGTTCCTTGAAGATCTCCAGTGCTACCTTTTGTTGAACATCTCGAATAGTATCATGTTCTAGATAGACGGCTAGAGGGGGAAATTCTCTGAAGGAACTAAGGAGGGGCTGGAAGGGAAGGAAGTGTTTTTAAAACTACGTGAGGCATCAGAATCCGAAAGCCACTTTAGTCTTAGCAAATGTGTTTGTAGGTGTTTGAGCTTTTACTTAGAAACCTCATTCCTTTTTCTTGCCTTCTTTTACGTTAAGCTTGAATGTCATGTGTTATCTTGCTCTGATGTTGAAACTATATAAGAACATTCATTTTTCTTTTTTTTTAAGAACATTAATTTTTTCTAGTCAGAGAAGGCTAATTTTTTGAAGTTTTTTCTACACACCCAGTAAAGTCAAACAACTTTAAGTAGGAGAGCCTTACTTTAGGTAGGACTCAACGTAAAGCTTTGAATTCCTCAAATACTTTTTGAGTGGACTTAACAGGTTATGTGTTTCCTGACTACGTTTCTGTTTTGCTTATACTTCCTGATGCTGGAATTCTACATGTATTAGTTGGATTGCACAAAGGATGCAAAATTTTTACAGGGATCAGTTTTTTCTGGCGTAGCATGTGGTTGGCTTTGTGTATAGTTAGTTCATTTATTACCAGGCCCATGGAAGTCAGACAAAAGGTAAAGTTCCTATTTAATAATTTTGCGGCCGGGTTATATAATCTTTACCCTTTTCCTTTTTCAGATTTATGGACAAGAAGTTATCATGTAAGTTTGTTGTTGTTTTGGGGTTTTTTTTATTTTCTAAAACTTCTTTTTCTCTTTTTAATAGTGAAATTAAATGGTGGCAGACATGTCCAAGGAATATTGCGGGGATTTGATCCCTTTATGAACCTTGTGATAGATGAATGTGTGGAGATGGCGACTAGTGGACAACAGAACAATATTGGAATGGTGGTAAGTAAAGATACAAGAGTTCTCTTGGAGATGTTCTTTTCAAATTTATTTTTCTCTTTCTTAGGTAATACGAGGAAATAGTATCATCATGTTAGAAGCCTTGGAACGAGTATAAATAATGGCTGTTCAGCAGAGAAACCCATGTCCTCTCTCCATAGGGCCTGTTTTACTATGATGTAAAAATTAGGTCATGTACATTTTCATATTAGACTTTTTGTTAAATAAACTTTTGTAATAGTCAAAAATGCTTTCTCAGATGTTCTGAATATAGAATATCAGCTCTCATTCCAGTTTTTTCTAACATGAATTTTCCTGGTTGACATTGATTTCAAAGGGTTTTATGCATTAAAGTGAAAGAATCTTATTAAATGTGAAACATGGCAAGGATTCCTTCTGTCCATCATCTTTCAACACTGAAC